TAGGACAGTGTTGAGAGAAGACGGGAGCAGGACAGAAGTCCCTGGGCGAGAGTGGAGAAGAATCCCAAAAGCCATTTCCACTTCTTCCATTGGTCCCCAATCCCTCTCCCTCCCAAGTCCTTCAAGCTACAAACCCGCGTCCGATTTTCCCGCCACTGCAGGGGGCTCCTCCTCCCTGGTTCTCAGTGGATGAAAGGCCAACGCTAGGCCACGCCCTCTCCCTGGCTCAGGCTGCGCTCCCCGCCTTCTTTGCTAAGCCACGCCCCTCTCGGAGTTCCTCCAGGATCCCGGCGTCCCAGCCCCGCCCGGTCTTGGCGCGGCCCTCGCCAGGGGGCGCCGCGCAGCCCGCCCGCCGCCCGCCAGTCTAGCACACACCCCCTCCGCCCCGCGCGCCGGCGATTCCGAGCCTACGACGCCTCCGCTAGAGCCCGCGGGGCTGCGCCGACTCCTGCTCTGGAGGGGTTGCGGGTACCTGATGGCCACAGAGGGCTCTAGGAGGCCGAGCGTGTAAGCGGGGTGGGCGCCATGGAGGCAGAGCAGCGGCCGGCGGCGGGGGCCAGCGAAGGGGCGACCCCTGGACTGGAGGCGGTGCCTCCCGTTGCTCCCCCGCCTGCGACCGCGGCCTCAGGTCCGATCCCCAAATCTGGGCCTGAGCCTAAGAGGAGGCACCTTGGGACGCTGCTCCAGCCTACGGTCAACAAGTTCTCCCTTCGGGTGTTCGGCAGCCACAAAGCAGTGGAAATCGAGCAGGAGCGGGTGAAGTCAGCGGGGGCCTGGATCATCCACCCCTACAGCGACTTCCGGTATTGGGGGCTTGGCGGGGAGGGCAGGGTACATCAATCCCACCCTCGCGGGCAGCGACACCGGGACCCGGCCCGCCCCACCCTCCACGGTCACTTCATTTCCAGCCCGGGGTCCCTTGGTGGGGCGGGAGAGTCACTTGCACCAGTCTAGCCTGGGAATTCCTGGGCGGGTATCCCCTGCCGGAGGTCCTCCGTGCCTGGACAGGCTGGGGGCACCAGAAGGGGCAAGCAGACATCAGGGGATCTCCAGAGACCTGGATTTCCTCTTTCAGGAACCCGGGACCCCATCCGGACCAAAGGAACTACCAGAGTTTGGGACCCCTGCCTCCTCCAGTCCTGCTTGCTGGAGATCTAGGAAATTATATTCTAAGTATCGGGGCCAGTCTGAGGGAGAAGCCGAGCTCCGCCATCTCCCATCCCCACACCCGCTCCTTAGCACCTGCCTAGTTCAGCATGACAGACTACCAGGAAAAATAGGGACGCTGAAGGGGGCGGGGGGTCCAGACCTCAGCTCTGGTCGCTGTCCCTAGTGCTGAAGGCGGGGGCGGCGGGGCGGGGCCGAGACTCAGAGTGACTGAGGCGGCAAAGCAGGGGCAGGACCACCACCCAGGTGACTCCCAGAGAAGGAACAGAGGGTGGGGGTGGGGCCATTTCACAGTCTCCGTCAGGGTGTACCTCTACATCAAGGTCGCTAGGGGAAGACAGCAGCCCTGTCCTTGGGGGAAATGAAGGACAGCTCTTGGATGAGGCAGGGATGTGTGCAAAGCACCTAACCTGGGGAACTAAAGAAGCAGAGAGGAAGAGGTGTGAATCTGGAGCCTCGAAATACAGTTGTAGACCCAGACATTATCTTGAATCCACATATATACACACTCCCTCTATGTCTCTCTTCCTCCCATTGTTCCTTTCACTCCTGTCTTTGCTGCCTCGTTCCCACCCAGCCAGTGCGCCTTTTCTAGTCTCCTGTGGATCTCACTCTCTTCCCTCAGTTCACTCGCAGACGGATCCCCAGAAGCCTGGTATCCCTCTGATTGTGCTTCTCCATTCTCTATACTACATCACCCGCCAGGCTTGTGACCCACCTGTGAGTCAGGCTGTGAAGATGCTTTCATGGCTAGGCGAACCCTCTTTCCCTCCCCTCTCTTAGTGTCTCACAATACAGGATTCCTCCTCAGCAGCCGAGGAGAGAAAAGAAGAATGGCCGAGGGTTTTTGTTTATTGAAAACATACAGTCTAAGGGGCTTCCCAGAGGCCCGGACTTGAGGAAGTTTCTTTCAGGGCTGAAAATTGATTTTGCAGTCCGAGTCAGAAGGGGCTAGCTCCTGAGTTGACACTGGGATTAGGTGTGTCCTAGAATTAAAACCACCATAGGTAACTGAGTCCCTGAGATTTTCCTGTGCCATTCTCTGAATGAGGGCTTCACACAGTTCCCTCTTGACCTCTTCTTTCCACGGTGTCTGCCACAGCAATGTCACTCACCCCTGCCCATGCCTCTGCCTGTGCTCAGCCAGAGTCCCAGTGGACACAGGGAGGCCAGAGGAGGAAAGGTATGCAGAACTCAAGCCTTGCTGCTTCATGATGGTCTTACTCCTCATCTCACTCCCACCTTAGGTTTTACTGGGACCTGATCATGCTGCTGCTGATGGTGGGGAACCTCATCGTCCTGCCTGTGGGCATCACCTTCTTCAAGGAGGAGAACTCCCCGCCTTGGATCGTCTTCAACGTATTGTCTGATACTTTCTTCCTACTGGATCTGGTGCTCAACTTCCGAACGGGCATCGTGGTGGAGGAGGGTGCTGAGATCCTGCTGGCACCGCGGGCCATCCGCACGCGCTACCTGCGCACCTGGTTCCTGGTTGACCTCATCTCTTCTATCCCTGTGGATTACATCTTCCTAGTGGTGGAGCTGGAGCCACGGTTGGACGCTGAGGTCTACAAAACGGCACGGGCCCTACGCATCGTTCGCTTCACCAAGATCCTAAGCCTGCTGAGGCTGCTCCGCCTCTCCCGCCTCATCCGCTACATACACCAGTGGGAGGAGGTGGGGTGGGGAGATGGCGGGCGGGGCAGTGGTGTCCACAGCAGCTCCTCCTCGGACTCCTCAGATCTTTCACATGACCTATGACCTGGCCAGTGCTGTGGTTCGCATCTTCAACCTCATTGGGATGATGCTGCTGCTATGTCACTGGGATGGCTGTCTGCAGTTCCTGGTGCCCATGCTGCAGGACTTCCCTCCCGACTGCTGGGTCTCCATCAACCACATGGTGGTGAGAAGTCCCCACAGCTCTGCCTTTCCTGGTGCCCAGCTCTGCAATATACTCTGCCCCTCAGAACCACTCGTGGGGCCGCCAGTATTCCCATGCCCTGTTCAAGGCCATGAGCCACATGCTGTGCATTGGCTATGGGCAGCAGGCACCTGTAGGCATGCCCGACGTCTGGCTCACCATGCTCAGCATGATCGTAGGTGCCACATGCTACGCCATGTTCATCGGCCATGCCACGGCACTCATCCAGTCCCTGGACTCTTCCCGGCGTCAGTACCAGGAGAAGGTCAGCAGGGACAGGAGAGGGAGGTGTGGCATCTCTTGCCCCTGGCAATGGGCTGGCCCTCCAGTACAAGCAGGTGGAGCAGTACATGTCCTTCCACAAGCTGCCAGCAGACACGCGGCAGCGCATCCACGAGTACTATGAGCACCGCTACCAGGGCAAGATGTTCGATGAGGAAAGCATCCTGGGCGAGCTGAGCGAGCCGCTTCGCGAGGTGGGGCTGGGTTGGGCCTGGAAGGGGGGCTCCAGCCTGCCTGACAGGCCCCTCCCCTGTCCAGGAGATCATTAACTTCACCTGTCGGGGCCTGGTGGCCCACATGCCGCTGTTTGCCCATGCCGACCCCAGCTTCGTCACTGCAGTTCTCACCAAGCTGCGCTTTGAGGTCTTCCAGCCGGGGGATCTCGTGGTGCGTGAGGGCTCCGTGGGGAGGAAGATGTACTTCATCCAGCATGGGCTGCTCAGTGTGCTGGCCCGCGGCGCCCGGGACACACGCCTCACCGATGGATCCTACTTTGGGGGTCAGCAGGCCTCAGGGAGGGTGGCAGGGTCAGGGGTTCTGAAGCTTCCTCCCAATTTCTGCAGAGATCTGCCTGCTAACTAGGGGCCGGCGCACAGCCAGTGTTCGGGCTGACACCTACTGCCGCCTTTACTCACTCAGCGTGGACCATTTCAATGCTGTGCTTGAGGAGTTCCCCATGATGCGCCGGGCCTTTGAGACTGTGGCCATGGATCGGCTGCTCCGCATCGGTGAGACCTGTCCACCCCATCTGCTCTGGGTCCCTTAACTTCTCCCTCCCGGTACAACTTCTAGGCAAGAAGAATTCCATACTGCAGCGGAAGCGCTCCGAGCCAAGTCCAGGCAGCAGTGGTGGCATCATGGAGCAGCACTTGGTGCAACATGACAGAGACATGGCTCGGGGTGTTCGGGGTCGGGCCCCGAGCACAGGAGCTCAGCTTAGTGGAAAGCCAGTACTGTGGGAGCCACTGGTACATGCGCCCCTTCAGGCAGCTGCTGTGACCTCCAATGTGGCCATTGCCCTGACTCATCAGCGGGGCCCTCTGCCCCTCTCCCCTGACTCTCCAGCCACCCTCCTTGCTCGCTCTGCTTGGCGCTCAGCAGGCTCTCCAGCTTCCCCGCTGGTGCCCGTCCGAGCTGGCCCATGGGCATCCACCTCCCGCCTGCCCGCCCCACCTGCCCGAACCCTGCACGCCAGCCTATCCCGGGCAGGGCGCTCCCAGGTCTCCCTGCTGGGTCCCCCTCCAGGAGGAGGTGGACGGCGGCTAGGACCTCGGGGCCGCCCACTCTCAGCCTCCCAACCCTCTCTGCCTCAGCGGGCAACAGGCGATGGCTCTCCTGGGCGTAAGGGATCAGGAAGTGAGCGGCTGCCTCCCTCAGGGCTCCTGGCCAAACCTCCAAGGACAGCCCAGCCCCCCAGGCCACCAGTGCCTGAGCCAGCCACACCCCGGGGTCTCCAGCTTTCTGCCAACATGTAAAACCTTTGAGTACATCCAGCCTTAGTTCTTGGGGTGCAGTAGTATGTACCCAAGGGCAGATGCCTCTTGGGGAAGGCCATGGGGACCTGAAACATTGCCCCATGGAAATGTCGACCCTGTGCGGACATTCCGCATACTGCCATGAAGACGGTCTCTGTGTCCTCAGCTCAAGAATCCTGTAGCTTGTCCCATCATAATCCATTCACCCGTTCATCATGTGTACTGAGCAGCTACCATGTTCAAGGTAATATGCCAGGCGCTGTATGTCTCCACTGCCAAGTAGAAGTGACTCAAAACCCTCTGACAAGGATATTCCCTTGGCTATGGTCCTGCCAGGTGCAGGCCCAGGCCCATGACCCCACCTTTACTAAGCACAAGTACTTGCCACTGCCATCACTGCCAAGTAACTAGATGTCTCTGTTTCCCTGCCAATGATCCTGCAGGTTCTGCCCGGTCTGGTTATCTTCCTGTTCCTGTAGCATAGCCAGGCACTGCCAGTCACCTGTGCCCCCATTGCTGTCAGCAGATGTCTTGGGTCCTGAGTGTGGGTATCCACTTTTACCCGCTCACTGCCACCTGTGGACACTCTGTGTCTACCCTCTGAGTGGGAACATACTTCTAAGTTCCCTGCAGTCTCTGTCCTGTGGTAGACCATCTTTTTGTAAACTGCGAGCTTCCTCTTCCCTGTACCCTCTGCCCCAGTCGTGACCCCCTAAAAGTTAAGGGGTAGTTGGCACCTCCTTATTAATATGCCAGCCTAGATCCCCCCCGGTGGAGGGGCAAATGGCTGAATCCTTGTGTGATATTTTTTTCTTCGCTTGTTTATTTATTCATTTATTTAATTGTATTTATTCATTTACTAACTTTATGTGTTACCAATTAATTTTGTTTACCCATTCCTTTATCCATCCCTCCCCTCCTTTTCAGGTAAGGAGACAGGAGGAGTAGGAGGAGGCAGGGCCTCTCCATGCCAGCCTCTGTGGTCCTTGCCCAAACCCATCAGCGCAATACTTGAACCTTCTCCCAGGTAGGGGCAGGAGGAGCCACATGAGAGAGGGAGAAGGACCGCGTTTACCTTTAGAGTTTTGTTTTGTTTTTTCCTTCTGAGTTTGCTGTTGGTGCAGGAATAAGGGAAAGGCCCAAGGTATCCAAGCCTGGGGAAGGGCAGGCCAGCCAGCACCTCTGCCTTCTCAGGGACAAGAGTAGTCCTTTACCACCCTCACTCTGCCTGTCCCCTCTCCTACTCTACAGCATTAAAGACTGTGGGACCAGGACCCTAAGTCTCCTTTCCTTCTGGGTGGGGAGTTCTGGGGTTCTTGGTGTGTGGGAGAAGTTTTATAATTGCTTCCAAACAGCTGGGTTTAAATATAAAATAGACACACTCATTTTTGGCTCTTGGTTTGTGTGTGGGAACAAC